AAACTAAGGGTTTCCCTGCGGCTCATTTCTTTTTAAAGTTATGGAATACCTGTTCTGCTTATACCTTTTAGATTCATAATTATTTTTCTTGTATCAAAATTTCAATTAATAGAAATAAATGACGTTACTGACACTTCATGATGATTAAGTTTTGGGCAAGTGAACCATTTTACACTCTATTTTTTATTCCTCCCACTTTTAGTCAGAATACACCTGCAGAATAAGTAACAGAACTGTGTGAAAAGAACGACTAGGTCATTACGGTTAATAGTTTTAGAAAAACAGCCGAGGCCTGGTCTGGAAAGCTCACAACCTCCACCCAGATGCTTTCCAGCCTCGGGGATATTCGTACTAGCAGTGACACTAGCCAGCTTCCTCTAGGCTGGCTCTGATGTTGGAAGACAAGCACGCAGATGTGTGTTACTTTTCAAGCCTGGACATCGTTTCTGAGGAATTTAACTCCACCTCTCCTGCCAGAATGGAAAATCAACGCCCCCCATTCCCGCCCTTCACCAACCCCTCTCCGCCTGCCCCTTTCCCTTGGGTCCTCTCTGTTACAGAAGTTCTGATTTTTCCTAGCGAGCTGGAGGAAAGGCAGGTACCCGGAGTGGAGTTATATTACCTGTTTCTTTGTTCTGATGGGACCCCAGAGAGGACATCACGCTTTGTAACTGGTTCTTCAAGGGGAGAAGCAAATGTGTCCCTGAAAACTTCAGCTGCCGCGTTTGGCACCAGGTTTGATTGACAAGGACTGGCGGAGGGAAAGCGCGGAGGCTGGGCTGGGGGCCGCAGGCCGAGGCAGAGACAAAGAGGTTTCGCCTGTCCCCGAGAGTGGAAGGGCCCCTGGGGGTAACTAGCCTTTGAGCTCAAAGGGGCATTTCGTGAGGTCGCCTTTTGGTTCGGAGAGCGCGCGGCGATCGGGTGGAGGGGGCCTGGCGGGAAGAAAGCTGGGGCGGGGAAGGGGCGCGGGCCGAGGTGGGAGCGGAGCTGCAGTCACGTGGCCGCCCGCCGCCGCGGAGTTGGGGCTGTTCTTCCGGGTTGGAGGCGCAGCGCCGCGGGGCCCAAGCCCGGGTCTGCCAGCGCGACGTCCTCTCGCGGCCCTCAGGGCACAGCCCAAGGCTGTCAGCCTCCCGGCCCAGGTGAGCGCGACGGCACTGGCGGGTGCGGGCAGCCGGGGCGCGCGCCTAGGGCGCAGCTGGGAAAGGGGCTCGGGCCTTTCCTGAAGACCACGGCCCTCGCCGGGAGAGAGACCTGTCAAAGAGCAAAGCGGGGCGGGGTCGGCGGTGTCCCGGGCGCAGGGTGCATTGGGGTGTCCGCAGGCCGCAGGCTTAGGTGGGGAAGAAGCACCGTGCCTCTTGGTGTCCCTTTCTCGTCTCCTGCTGGGGCGATGTCGAAGGGAGTGGGCTGGTGGATTTGGGAACTGGGTCCCCGAAGAGGGCAGGGAATGAGGCGGCAGCTGTGCAGGTGCAGATATTTGCAGCTTTGGGGGACAGCGAGAGTCGTACGGGGTCATTTCGGCCCTCAAGATCGGGGGTGGTGGAGAGGGAGGTCATAGAGGACTTTCGATGGGCGGTTCATCCAGAGAGGTGGCAGCTGGATGCCCTTGAGGTATGCTTGACCCTTGAGGGAGTTCGGAGAGGGTGTCCGGCTGGGGACATAGGAGATTGCGAGCACAAATTGTGAGTGTGAGTTGGGGCGGTCTGGCGGTGGTGGGTACAAGTTTCTGGGGCCTAGGCTGGTGAGGAGGAAGAGACAGCGGAGAGGGCGACCTGGGCAGAGCTAGTTCAAACTCAACAGCCGGAATGACTATTTGCAGCCGTGGCCAATCGGCTTCCTAGGGAGGTTATAAATAGCGGTCTCGTGCAGATGCCAGCGGGTGGCAGTTAGTTGCCGAGCAAGGGACGGCACCGGTGGCAGTAGCCGTGACACCAGTGGCTTTGGGTGAGGTCACGGCGCCTGCCAGCCGAAGCTGGCTCAGTAGGGTATTGTGTCCTTGCTGGTATGTCTCGCTTTTAAAAGCGTGACTTGTTTATGGTTGCCGGTGTCCTTTATTCACCCTGTGGCGCCGGCCAGTCCTTAGGTGGTCTGTTTGTCAGGAGTCTTGTAGGACAGACTTATTCGGAGAAGCGCGTGGGGCTTAGGTGCCTACCTACTCTTCTTATTTAAAGTGTGCCCCTTTTCTTCATTGCACCCCTTTTATTTGTAAACCTTGACTTTTTATTAACAGACAGTTTAGGATTGCCTTCTTTCCAGCAGGTGCGCTTAGGCTGCTTACCTTGGTGATAGAATCAGTTTTCCACAAGGCTACACAAACATTTCCTTTTCAAAGGAAATTTTCCGAAAATCCTTGGAAAATGTGCTCAATAGGTACTTAGGCTTAAGGTCACCTAGCCCTATTCATTCAGTCAAAAATACTGACTTCCTCTGTGTTGTGCAAAGCACTGGGGGAGAGTAATACCAAAGTGAATATAACAGCTGATAAGGATATTCTCAGTCCTGGCAACAACCCTGAGAGGTAGGTGCTGTTATTTTATTTTTTCAAGTCTCGCATATATACATCCTATTTTCTTTTTTCTTAGTGATTTGCCTTCAAGGAAACTGGGGAGTCAGAAAATTGGGAACTCATATCAACATGGCAAACCTATTGAAAACAGTGGTGACTGGCTGCTCGTGTCCTCTACTTAGCAATTTGGGGTCCTGTAAGGGTCTACGTGTGAAGAAGGATTTTTTACGAACATTTTATACTCACCAAGAACTGTGGTGTAAAGCGCCTGTAAAACCAGGTAAAGTCTCACTTCAGTGATTGTAAATGAAATATATATTTTTTTTGCCTTTGCTTGTTTCTAGGAATTCCATATAAGCAACTGACTGTTGGAGTCCCCAAAGAGATATTCCAAAATGAGAAGCGAGTGGCATTGTCTCCTGCTGGTGTTCAGAACTTGGTCAAGCAGGGTTTTAATGTTGTCGTGGAATCGGGTGCGGGCGAAGCTTCCAAGTTCTCAGATGATCACTATAGAGTGGCAGGTGCCCAAATCCAAGGGGCAAAGGAAGTGCTGGCTTCTGATTTGGTGGTCAAAGTAATTATTCCTTTTTCCTCTCCCATTTACAGATTTATAATCTGTGACTTGATTTTTTCCCCAGGTGCGAGCCCCTATGGTTAATCCAACATTAGGTGTTCATGAAGCTGACCTTTTAAAGACATCAGGAACGCTGATTAGTTTTATTTACCCAGCCCAAAATCCAGAGTTGCTAAATAAACTTTCCCAAAGAAAAACTACAGTTCTGGCAATGGACCAGGTTCCAAGAGTCACAATTGCTCAGGGATATGATGCGCTAAGCTCCATGGCCAACATTGCGGGGTAGGTTCTTTTCCATTTCAATTGAACAAAAGTTATTTATTTATTTATTTATTTATTTTTAAAGTTATAAGGCTGTTGTCCTAGCAGCAAATCATTTTGGACGTTTTTTTACTGGTCAGATCACAGCTGCTGGAAAAGTTCCTCCAGCTAAGGTAGGTACAACTTTTAATGTTTCTTTATAATAAGCCTTAACACATAACTGGGTCTGTCTTCTAGATTCTGATAGTTGGTGGTGGTGTTGCTGGGCTTGCTTCTGCAGGCGCAGCAAAGTCGATGGGTGCAATTGTTCGAGGATTTGACACAAGGTGAGTGCTTTACTAGTGACTGATGTTAAGGTAACTACTCTTTCCACTTTAACAATCACCCTAGAGCTGCAGCTTTGGAACAGTTCAAGTCTCTTGGTGCTGAGCCCTTGGAGGTGGACTTGAAGGAATCTGGTGAGGGACAAGGAGGATATGCAAAAGAGATGTCCAAAGAGTTCATTGAAGCTGAAATGAAACTCTTTGCTCAACAATGCAAGGAGGTAGACATCCTTATCAGCACAGCACTTATTCCAGGTATGCCATTAAGTAAACGGTTATTTTAAAAGACAAATTGTGCTGCTTTCTTTGATTTTATTAGGTAAAAAAGCTCCAGTTTTATTTAATAAAGAAATGATTGAGTCAATGAAGGAAGGTTCAGTTGTTGTGGATTTAGCTGCTGAGGCTGGTGGAAACTTTGAAACCACTAAGCCAGGAGAACTCTACATTCATAAGGTATAGCAAGATGCGTTTTCTATCTGTGATCAAGACCTTTTTGACTATAATTTTGTTCATTTAGGGAATTACTCACATAGGCTACACAGACCTGCCCAGCCGAATGGCCACTCAGGCCAGCACCCTATATTCCAACAACATCACCAAACTCCTGAAGGCCATCAGCCCGGACAAAGATAATTTTTATTTTGATGTGAAAGATGACTTTGACTTTGGTACGATGGGTCATGTCATTAGAGGAACTGTAGTGATGAAAGTAAGTAAAGAGATCTATTCCTTCCTTTGCTTTTTAATACGTACTATTTTTTAATGTCTATTAGGATGGTAAAGTGATTTTCCCAGCTCCCACACCGAAAAATATTCCTCAAGGTGCCCCAGTAAAACAGAAGACAGTGGCTGAGCTGGAAGCTGAAAAAGCAGCTACCATTACACCCTTCAGGAAGACAATGTCAACGGCTTCTGCATATACAGCAGGTGAGGATACCATTTACCAGGGTTTAGTCTTGGCTCAAACACACTCTTTACTCTCTTTCTCTAGGTCTCACAGGGATACTGGGTTTGGGCATTGCGGCTCCCAATCTAGCCTTTTCTCAGATGGTGACCACTTTTGGCTTGGCTGGCATTGTGGGGTATCATACCGTCTGGGGAGTGACCCCTGCTCTCCACTCACCACTGATGTCTGTGACAAATGCAATCTCAGGTTTGTTCCTCTCTTGTTTTTCCTCATCTCAGCACTATTAACCATGTTAATGCTTTCTTTCTAGGGCTGACTGCAGTTGGTGGGTTGGCACTGATGGGAGGACATTTGTATCCTTCCACAACTTCTCAGGGCCTTGCTGCTCTTGCTGCATTCATATCCTCTGTCAACATTGCAGGTATGATGTCAGTGAAAGGTCTCAGTACTATTACTATGTTTTTTATTTCCTTTGGTTTGCTAAGGTGGCTTTCTGGTGACTCAGAGAATGCTGGACATGTTCAAGCGTCCCACTGACCCCCCAGAATACAACTACCTGTACCTGCTCCCTGCCGGCACCTTTGTTGGTGGATATTTAGCTGCCCTCTACAGTGGTTATAACATTGAACAGGTAAGATGCTCTTTGTAAGTTTTTATATTTACAATAATCTCTCTCTCACTTTTCCTTTGAAAAGATCATGTACCTAGGCTCGGGTTTGTGCTGTGTCGGTGCCTTGGCTGGCCTCTCCACCCAGGGAACAGCACGTCTTGGCAATGCACTGGGCATGATTGGGGTTGCTGGAGGACTGGCAGCCACCCTCGGAGTCCTAAAACCGGGCCCAGAATTACTAGCTCAGATGTCTGGAGCGATGGCTTTGGGTGGTACCATTGGTAAGCACTTGTGGGCTTCTGCCTTCATGTGAAGTTTTAATTTATTTTTGACCTTTCATAACAGGATTGACAATTGCCAAACGCATCCAGATTTCTGATTTACCTCAATTAGTTGCTGCTTTTCACAGTTTAGTGGGTTTGGCAGCTGTACTTACTTGCATAGCTGAGTACATTATAGAATATCCACATTTTGCTACGGATGCAGCAGCAAATCTCACCAAGATTGTGGCCTACCTCGGCACTTACATTGGTGGCGTCACCTTTAGTGGGTCTCTCATTGCCTATGGAAAATTGCAGGGTAAGTGATTCAGCATAACATAGAGGTAAATACTGAATTGTAACTACTATGTGCTTGGCTCTAGGTCTCCTGAAATCTGCCCCTCTCCTACTGCCTGGAAGGCACTTACTCAATGCAGGCTTACTGGCTGCTAGTGTGGGCGGGATAATCCCATTCATGGTGGACCCAAGCTTTACTACTGGCATCACCTGTCTGGGTTCAGTGTCTGCTCTCTCTGCTGTCATGGTAAGAAGTCAGAGATTGAAAAGTACATATTTAATTTTGAGTTCTGATTTGATTGTTGTTCTAGGGTGTGACTTTGACAGCTGCTATTGGGGGTGCTGACATGCCCGTCGTTATCACTGTGCTGAACAGCTACTCAGGCTGGGCCCTGTGTGCAGAGGGCTTCCTGCTCAACAACAATCTGCTGACCATCGTGGGTGCACTCATAGGCTCGTCTGGTGCTATCCTGTCATACATCATGTGTGTGGTAAGAAACAACACATACATGAAACAAAAGGAAAACTCTCACAGCTGATAATTTGGCTTTCTAGGCAATGAATCGCTCCCTGGCTAATGTGATTCTTGGAGGCTATGGCACCACTTCAACAGCTGGTGGAAAACCCATGGAAATTTCTGGCACACATACGGAAATCAACCTTGACAATGCAATTGACATGATTCGAGAAGCTAATAGCATTATTATTACACCAGGTAAAGAAAAAAAGCAAAAGCAAATAACCTATACATTCTTCTGTGTTCTTAATGTTCCTTGCAGGCTATGGTCTCTGTGCAGCCAAAGCTCAATACCCCATTGCTGATTTGGTAAAGATGCTCACTGAGCAAGGCAAAAAAGTCAGGTAAGCGTTTGCAGTGGAGAGGCTTGCACTATTAAGGCCAGCTCTTCATTTGTTTCATGTCTAGGTTTGGAATTCACCCAGTTGCAGGCCGAATGCCTGGTCAGCTTAATGTGCTGCTGGCTGAGGCTGGTGTGCCATATGACATTGTGTTGGAAATGGATGAGATCAACCATGATTTTCCAGGTAAGTGGTGGGGGCAATTGTGAAGTTTAAATTTATATTCTTTCTTTTTTGTTTTATTATATAGATACTGATTTGGTCCTTGTAATTGGAGCTAATGACACTGTTAATTCAGCAGCTCAAGAAGATCCCAACTCTATTATTGCAGGCATGCCAGTCCTTGAGGTCTGGAAATCAAAGCAGGTAAAGTTTCAGACTTGTATTTCATTCTGATAATACACTCTCTCATTTAATCTCTGGTTCTCAGGTGATTGTTATGAAGAGGTCTTTGGGTGTTGGCTATGCTGCAGTGGACAATCCAATCTTCTACAAACCTAACACGGCCATGCTTCTAGGTGATGCCAAGAAAACATGTGACGCGCTCCAGGCGAAAGTTAGAGAATCCTATCAGAAGTAAATATTAAGGATCAAGCTGTTAGCTAATAATGCCACCTCTGCAGTTTTGGGAACAGGCAAATAAAGTATCAGTATACATGGTGATGTACATCTGTAGCAAAGCTCTTGGAGAAAATGAAGACTGAAGAAAGCAAAGCAAAAACTGTATAGAGAGATTTTTCAAAAGCAGTAATCCCTCAATTTTAAAAAAGGATTGAAAATTCTAAATGTCTTTCTGTGCATATTTTTTGTGTTAGGAATCAAAAGTATTTTATAAAAGGAGAAAGAACAGCCTCATTTTAGATGTAGTCCTGTTGGATTTTTTATGCCTCCTCAGTAACCAGAAATGTTTTAAAAAACTAAGTGTTTAGGATTTCAAGACAACATTATACATGGCTCTGAAATATCTGACACAATGTAAACATTGCAGGCACCTGCATTTTATGTTTTTTTTTTCAACAAATGTGACTAATTTGAAACTTTTATGAACTTCTGAGCTGTCCCCTTGCAATTCAACCGCAGTTTGAATTAATCATATCAAATCAGTTTTAATTTTTTAAATTGTACTTCAGAGTCTATATTTCAAGGGCACATTTTCTCACTACTATTTTAATACATTAAAGGACTAAATAATCTTTCAGAGATGCTGGAAACAAATCATTTGCTTTATATGTTTCATTAGAATACCAATGAAACATACAACTTGAAAATTAGTAATAGTATTTTTGAAGATCCCATTTCTAATTGGAGATCTCTTTAATTTCGATCAACTTATAATGTGTAGTACTATATTAAGTGCACTTGAGTGGAATTCAACATTTGACTAATAAAATGAGTTCATCATGTTGGCAAGTGATGTGGCAATTATCTCTGGTGACAAAAGAGTAAAATCAAATATTTCTGCCTGTTACAAATATCAAGGAAGACCTGCTACTATGAAATAGATGACATTAATCTGTCTTCACTGTTTATAATACGGATGGATTTTTTTTCAAATCAGTGTGTGTTTTGAGGTCTTATGTAATTGATGACATTTGAGAGAAATGGTGGCTTTTTTTAGCTACCTCTTTGTTCATTTAAGCACCAGTAAAGATCATGTCTTTTTATAGAAGTGTAGATTTTCTTTGTGACTTTGCTATCGTGCCTAAAGCTCTAAATATAGGTGAATGTGTGATGAATACTCAGATTATTTGTCTCTCTATATAATTAGTTTGGTACTAAGTTTCTCAAAAAATTATTAACACATGAAAGACAATCTCTAAACCAGAAAAAGAAGTAGTACAAATTTTGTTACTGTAATGCTCGCGTTTAGTGAGTTTAAAACACACAGTATCTTTTGGTTTTATAATCAGTTTCTATTTTGCTGTGCCTGAGATTAAGATCTGTGTATGTGTGTGTGTGTGTGTGTGCGTTTGTGTGTTAAAGCAGAAAAGACTTTTTTAAAAGTTTTAAGTGATAAATGCAATTTGTTAATTGATCTTAGATCACTAGTAAACTCAGGGCTGAATTATACCATGTATATTCTATTAGAAGAAAGTAAACACCATCTTTATTCCTGCCCTTTTTCTTCTCTCAAAGTAGTTGTAGTTATATCTAGAAAGAAGCAATTTTGATTTCTTGAAAAGGTAGTTCCTGCACTCAGTTTAAACTAAAAATAATCATACTTGGATTTTATTTATTTTTGTCATAGTAAAAATTTTAATTTATATATATTTTTATTTAGTATTATCTTATTCTTTGCTATTTGCCAATCCTTTGTCATCAATTGTGTTAAATGAATTGAAAATTCATGCCCTGTTCATTTTATTTTACTTTATTGGTTAGGATATTTAAAGGATTTTTGTATATATAATTTCTTAAATTAATATTCCAAAAGGTTAGTGGACTTAGATTATAAATTATGGCAAAAATCTAAAAACAACAAAAATGATTTTTATACATTCTATTTCATTATTCCTCTTTTTCCAATAAGTCATACAATTGGTAGATATGACTTATTTTATTTTTGTATTATTCACTATATCTTTATGATATTTAAGTATAAATAATTAAAAAAATTTATTGTACCTTATAGTCTGTCACCAAAAAAAAAAAATTATCTGTAGGTAGTGAAATGCTAATGTTGATTTGTCTTTAAGGGCTTGTTAACTATCCTTTATTTTCTCATTTGTCTTAAATTAGGAGTTTGTGTTTAAATTACTCATCTAAGCAAAAAATGTATATAAATCCCATTACTGGGTATATACCCAAAGGATTATAAATCATGCTGCTATAAAGACACATGCACACGTATGTTTATTGCAGCACTATTCACAATAGCAAAGACTTGGAACCAACCCAAATGTCCATCAATGATAGACTTGATTAAGAAAATGTGCACATATACACCATGGAATACTATGCAGCCATAAAAAAGGATGAGTTCATGTCCTTTGTAGGGACATGGATAAAGCTGGAAACCATCATTCTGAGCAAACTATTGCAAGGACAGAAAACCAAACACTGCATGTTCTCACTCATAGGTGGGAATTGAACAATGAGAACACTTGGACACAAGGTGGGGAACACCACACACCAGGGCCTGTCATGGGGTGGGGGGAGTGGGGAGGGATAGCATTAGGAGATATACCTAATGTAAATGATGAGTTAATGGGTGCAGCACACCAACATGGCACATGTATACATATGTAGCAAACCTGCACGTTGTGCACATGTACCCTAGAACTTAAAGTATAATTAAAAAAAAAAAGAAAACAGAAGCTATTTATAAAGAAGTTATTTGCTGAAATAAATGTGATCTTTCCCATTAAAAAAATAAAGAAATTTTGGGGTAAAAAAACACAATATATTGTATTCTTGAAAAATTCTAAGAGAGTGGATGTGAAGTGTTCTCACCACAAAAGTGATAACTAATTGAGGTAATGCACATATTAATTAGAAAGATTTTGTCATTCCACAATGTATATATACTTAAAAATATGTTATACACAATAAATACATACATTAAAAAATAAGTAAATGTATAAGTTTTTACACATTATATATA